GCCTAGTACCCCTGCACTAGTGCCCCCACGCCCGCCTTCGGAACACACGCCTGGTGCCCAAGTGCCTTGCCTCTCTCCCCACATCTATACCCCAGGGATTTCCCTCCCACCAAATTGAAGCCAGTTGTCTGCTTGGCTTGTCAACCGCCTCCCGCCTCCCGCCTTCCCGATTTCCCGGAGAAAAGCTGCTGCCCTGTGGTAGAGGGTGGAGGAAAGCCCCACCACCCCTGGATGAGGGGGGCCCCAAGACTTGCCCCCAGGGTAGCTAAGACCTCACTCCGAGGGGGCTGCCCCCCTCAGGCCTATGACGGGCAGGTGCAGCTGCAGGGGAAGGGAGGCAGAGCAGTCTCTTCCGGCAGCAGGAAGTGGTAACCGCCTATGGGGAAATTGTGGGGCTGAGCAGAAGGGGAACCGGAGCTGAACTCTCCTCCCCTACCAAGGGGGCCTGGAGGGAACGGCAGCCAGCTGCTGAGGTTCTGCTCTCTGGTGCTGACCTTCCTTCCCCCTCCCCTCTGAACTTCCCACCCCAGCTCTCAAGGCTCCCTGGGGCTCCCTGGGCCTCTCTGGGGGCTGACTTGGGAAGGGAGGACCCCATCGGATGTCTGGGGGAAGGAGGCAACCCAGGGGGAGTCCAGAGCCTGGGGCAGCAATGGTGTTCATGGCCACTGGTACAGTGGGCCAGCGGCCCCGCTGTGAATGGTACAGTCTGGCAGTGGTGACCAGGGACAGCCTTCTGGAGGTGGTGGGATGGCAGCCTGGGATGCCAGCTTACGTTGGGGCTCTCACACCTGCTCCGGCTGCTTGGCAGCGGGGCTTTGGGCACAAGGCAGCCTAGGTGCAGGCCCAATGGGAGGGGACGGCAAGGCCGGGGCACAGTGGGGCTGGAAGGGGCGCCCTGCCCCCCCAGGAGCCCCTCGCGGGCAGTGCCAGCCCTGGGCCGCCCCGCCCCACCGGGAGCCGCGCTGGGGGCGGGGCTGGGCGGAGCCCGCGCAGGGTGCTGGCCGCAGCGCCCCCAAGTCCCGGCGCCGGGCCCGCTCACGGCCGCGTGGGAGCAGTGGGGTTCGACGGCGCGGCCGCGAGGCCGCCATGGCCGCTCACGGGAAGCTGCGGCGGGAGCGGGGGCTGCAGGCTGAGTATGAGACGCAAGTCAAAGGTGAGAGGGCGCCGGGCGCTCCCGGCCCGTTTTGACCAGGCCTGAGCCATGGTTCCCCCCACAGAGATGCGCTGGCAGCTGAGCGAGCAGCTGCGCTGCCTGGAGCTGCAGGGCGAGCTGCGGCGGGAGTTGCTGCAGGAGCTGGCAGAGTTCATGCGGCGCCGCGCTGAGGTGGAGCTGGAATACTCCCGGGGCCTGGAAAAGCTGGCCGAGCGCTTCTCCAGCCGTGGAGGCCGCCTGGGGAGCAGCCGGGAGCACCAAAGCTTCCGGTAGGTGATGTGCTGGCAGGGGGGCCACGGCAGCTCCCAGGTCTCAGTGCCCCTCTACCCCCAGGAAGGAGCCGTCCCTCCTGTCGCCCTTGCACTGCTGGGCGGTGCTGCTGCAGCACACGCGGCAGCAGAGCCGGGAGAGCGCGGCCCTGAGTGAGGTGCTGGCCGGGCCCCTGGCCCAGCGCCTGAGTCACATTGCAGAGGACGTGGGGCGCCTGGTCAAGAAGGTGAGGCTCTCATCCTGGGCCACGGGAAGTGTAGTGCCGTGCTCACCCTTGCCTCTGCCTCTAGAGCAGGGATCTGGAGCAGCAGCTGCAGGATGAGCTCCTGGAGGTGGTCTCAGAGCTCCAGACGGTGAGGAAAGGGCTGGGGAGGGGCCTGCCCCACCAGCACCACCTTGCTTTGGGTCTCCCTGCAGGCCAAGAAGACGTACCAGGCATATCACATGGAGAGCGTGAATGCCGAGGCCAAGCTCCGGGAGGCCGAGCGGCAGGAGGAGAAGCGGGCAGGCCGGAGTGTCCCCACCACCACCGCTGGTGCCACTGAGGCAGGGCCCCTCCGCAAGAGCTCCCTCAAGAAGGGAGGGAGGCTGGTGGAGAAGGTGGGCCTGGAGGGCACCTCAGACGCAGGCCTCCCTACCCTTTGGGGTACTCGTTCCCCCTCAGCTCTGGCCCCCGCAGAGGCCTGTGGCCGCTTCCAGCTGTGCACCTGTGTGCTGGCTCCAAGCTGGGTTTCTCGTGCACCCTCCATGGTGGGGTGCCATGTGCGCACCTTCCACTCATCAGGTATCTGTGAATAGTTCTGTGTCATCCCCCACTGACCCTGGCACGCTTGCATTGTCTTGAGTAGCGGCAGGCCAAGTTCATGGAGCACAAACTCAAGTGCACAAAGGCGCGCAACGAGTACCTGCTTAGCCTGGCTAGTGTCAACGCTGCTGTCAGTAACTACTACCTGCATGACGTCTTGGACCTCATGGACGTGAGTCCTTGGTGGGCAGGTGGGAAAAGGTGCCTACCCAAGCATCTCCTTGTTTCCTCCTCAGTGCTGTGACACAGGGTTCCACCTGGCCCTGGGGCAGGTGCTCCGGAGCTACACGGCCGCTGAGAGCCGCACCCAAGCCTCCCAAGTGCAGGGCCTGGGCAGCCTGGAAGAAGCTGTGGAGGCCCTGGATCCTCCAGGGGACAAAGCCAAGGTTCTCGAGGTGCATGCTACCGTCTTCTGTCCCCCGCTGCGCTTTGACTACCACCCCCATGATGGGGATGAGGTGAGGGTCACCCCCTGCTGGGCTTGGCATTCGCCCTTAGCCCCCTGGCCGCCGCCCTCTGCAGGTGGCTGAGATCTGCGTTGAAATGGAGCTGCGGGACGAGATTCTGCCCAGAGCCCAGAACATCCAGAGCCGCCTGGACCGACAGACCATTGAGACAGAGGAGGTCTGGGCAGCCCACCGGGGGTTAGAGGGAGACTCTTACCACCCTGGTGTGGTCTCCTCTGCAGGTGAACAAGACTCTGAAGGCGACACTGCAGGCCCTGCTGGAGGTGGTGGCCTCGGATGACGGGGATGTGCTTGATTCCTTCCAGACCAGCCCCTCCACCGAGTCCCTCAAGTCCACCAGCTCAGACCCAGGCAGCCGGCAGGCGGGCCGGAGGCGCGGCCAGCAGCAGGAGACCGAAACCTTCTACCTCACGGTGGGGAGGGCTGGGCTGGTGGGCGGGACCCGTAACACTTGGGGCTCTTCTTGGGGCTGCCCAGAAGCTCCAGGAGTATCTGAGTGGACGGAGCATCCTCGCCAAGCTGCAGGCCAAGCACGAGAAGCTGCAGGAGGCCCTTCAGCGAGGTGGGCCCAGTGCTGCCCCCTTCCCCGCCTCTGAGAGGCAGACCAATGTTCTCCCACCCCACAGGTGACAAGGAGGAGCAGGAGGTGTCTTGGTGAGTCCTCCCTGAGGGCTGGGGCCCTGCGAGCCCCCTCAGAGCCAGCTCCCATTCACTGCAGGACCCAGTACACACAGAGAAAATTCCAGAAGAGCCGCCAGCCCCGCCCCAGCTCCCAGTATAACCAGAGACTCTTTGGGGGAGACATGGAGAAGTTTATCCAGGTACTAGCTTTGCCCCACATGCCAGCCCACCTTCCATGGTGAAGTAAACACCCTCTGTCCCCAGAGCTCAGGCCAGCCTGTGCCCCTGGTGGTGGAGAGCTGCATTCGCTTCATCAACCTCAATGGTAAGCAGGACCCAGCCCCTCCCGATGTCCTGTCAGTGCCCACCAGCTCCTTGTCCTCCCACAGGCCTGCAGCATGAAGGCATCTTCCGGGTATCGGGTGCCCAGCTCCGGGTCTCAGAGATCCGTGATGCCTTCGAGAGAGGTGGGGACGGGCAGGGCGGGCGGGGGTGGGGGCTCCCCCTACCGCACCACTCGCCCATCTGCAGGGGAGGACCCACTGGTGGAGGGCTGCACTGCCCATGACCTGGACTCGGTGGCCGGGGTGCTGAAGCTCTACTTCCGGAGCCTGGAGCCCCCACTCTTCCCCCCAGACCTGTTCGGCGAGCTGCTGGCTTCTTCGGGTGAGGCTGGGGCCTGAGGCTGGCGGGGTAGGACGCGGCTCTCTCTGGGCGGCTTTGGCCACAGAGCTGGAGGCCACAGCGGAGAGGGTGGAGCACGTGAGCCGCCTGCTGTGGCGGCTGCCCGCGCCGGTGCTGGTGGTTCTGCGCTACCTCTTCACCTTCCTCAACCAGTGAGTGCTGCGGGGCGAGTGCTGGGGTGGGGGCTCTCTGCTTGTGATGTGCGTGTCCCCCCAGCCTGGCCCAGTACAGCGATGAGAACATGATGGACCCCTACAACCTGGCCGTGTGCTTCGGGCCCACGCTGCTACCGGTGCCCGCTGGGCAGGACCCGGTGGCGCTGCAGGGCCGGGTGAACCAGCTGGTGCAGACGCTCATAGTGCAGCCCGATCGGGTCTTCCCGCCCCTGACCTCGCTGCCTGGCCCCGTCTACGAGAAGTGCATGGCACCGCCTTCCGCCAGCTGCCTGGGGTACACCCTTGGTGCTGCCGAGGGGACTGGGGCCTCATCTGCCTCGCTCTGCCCTGAACCTCAGGGACGCCCAGCTGGAGAGCCTGGGGGCGGACAATGAGCCGGAGCTGGAAGCCGAGATGCCCGCACAGGAGGATGGTGAGGGCGATGGGCAGAGAGCCCCACCCTGTCTCCCACAGCTTGGACCCCCTCTCCTCCCCAGACCTGGAGGGGGTCGTGGAGGCTGTGGCCTGCTTTGCCTACACGGGCCGCACAGCCCAGGAGCTGAGCTTCCGGCGGGGGGACGTACTGCGGCTGCACGAGAGGGCCTCGAGCGACTGGTGGCGGGGGGAGCACAACGGCATGCGGGGCCTCATCCCCCACAAGTATATCACGCTGCCCGCCGGGTGAGTGAGCCGCGCCCTCAGGCCCCAGGGCTCACTCGAAACAGGCCGGTCCTTCCCACCGCAGGACGGAGAAGCAGGTGGTGGGCGCAGGGCTGCAGACTGCAGGGGAGTCTGGGAGCAGTCCCGAGGGCCTCCTGGCATCGGAGCTGGTCCACCGGTGAGCAAGAAGACGGGGCTCAGGGGGCCACAGGCCCCCACCAGGCTCCCTGTCTGTCCTGCAGGCCAGAGCCATGCACCTCACCTGAGGCCATGGGACCCTCTGGACACAGACGACGCTGCTTGGTCCCAGCCTCCCCAGAGCAACACGTGGAGGTGGATAAGGTGAGAGTGGGTGTGTGGCAGGTGAGGGACATTGGTCACTCTCCCTTTCTTTCCCCTCCGCTAGGCTGTGGCACAGAACATGGACTCTGTGTTTAAGGAGCTCTTGGGAAAGACCTCTGTCCGCCAGGGCCTTGGGCCAGCATCTACCACCTCTCCCAGTCCTGGGCCCCGAAGCCCAAAGGCCCCGCCCAGCAGCCGCCTGGGCAGGAACAAAGGCTTCTCCCGGGGCCCTGGGGCCCCAGCCTCACCCTCAGCTTCCCACCCCCAGGGCCTAGACACGACCCCCAAGCCACACTGAGGTGCCGCTGCTGGAGATGCGTGCCCCCGGCGGCTACCCGCTGGACCGGCCACTCTCCCCAGCCCCCTTGCTTCTCTCCAGCCCTGTCCAGCAAGTGCAGGGTGCCTGCACTTCACCCTGTGCAGAGAGGTGGGATGGGGCCGTGCACACAGGGATGCCCGCTCCACATCCTGCCTGCCCCTCAGCCCTGGCCCAGGCCCCTTTTGGAGGCAGCTGAGGAAGGATGCTGGGGAAAGCCCTCTTCTGCAGCTTTGTGGAAGGCTGATCAGTGGCTGCTGGGTGGCGGGTACCCTTGCTCAGATGCCTGGCAGGGCTGGGTGGCGATTCATAAAGACCTCGTGTTGATTCCCCGATGGGAGCCAGCTCTCTGTCTCGGGTGGGCA